ACAGCGCCACCGCACTCCAGCCTGGGCAAAAGAGCAAGACTCCGTCTCAGAAGAAAAAAAAAAAAGACATGCCTTCTCGGTGAATGTTGCTTTGCTTCCTGAGGGCATGGCTACCCGGGGCTCCTGGCTTTTCTTCCAAAAACAAAACATTTCTTCCATTTTTTCTTTTTCTTTTGTTTTTTTTTTTTTTTTTTTTTTTGAGACAGAGTTTCACTCTTGTCGCCCAGGCTGGAATGCAGTGGCCCAATCTCGGCTCACTGCAACCTCCGCCTCCCGGGTTCAAGCGATTCTCCTGCCTCAGCCTCCTGAGTAGCTGGAATTACAGGTGCCCCCCCACCACACTCGGCTAATTTTTGTAATTTTAGTAGAGATGGGGTTTTGCCATGTTGGCCAGGCTGGTCTCGAACTCCTGACCTCAGAGGATCCGCCTGCCTCGGCCTCCCAAAGTGCTGGTATTACAGGTGTGAGCCACTGTGTCCGGCCACCGTTTTTTTTTCCATTTTTTGAGACAGGGTCTTGCTCTGTTGCCCAGGCTGGAGTGCAGTGGCATGATCACAGCTCACTGCAGCCTCAACCTCCAAGGCTCAAGCAATCCTCACACCTCAGCCTCCTGAGTGGCTGGGACTACAGGTATGCACTACTACGTCAGGCTAATTTTTTAAAAAATTTTTGTAGTGACGCAGGTCTCTCTATATTGCCCGGGGTGGTCTTGAGCTCCTGGGCTCAAGCAATCCTCTGGCCTCGGCCTCCCAAAGTGTTGGGCTTACAGACATGAGCCACCATGCCTGGCCTAGAGAGTTTCTTTCTTGTTGGGGTTGTTCACCGGTGGGAGGTGCACCATTGTGCCGTGCTGACTATATTCATAGAGTTATGTAACCATCACTCTCATCTAATTTCAGAACAAAAGGAAACCCATACCCTCTCACAGTCAGTCCTTCATTCTCCCCTCCCCCCATCCTGTGGCCACCGCTAATTTACTTTCTGTTTCTATGGATTTGCCTGTGATCACAACCAGAGGATTTCTGTGACATGCTAAGTTACCTAACCATGGTGTGGAAGGAGAGGGAAATGGAGTGAAGTTGGGGACCCACCAGGGAACAGGTGGCTTGAGGGCGGGGGGAGCATGAAGGTAAGGGCTTGTTTGGGGGCTCAAGGCAGTCTGAGCCTTGTTCGCAGGCAGCCAGTGTCCACCAGGTGTGTGCAGGTGAGGGAAACAGGGGAAAAGGCCCTTTCTGGAAAGAGTGAAGCTCAGCGTGTTGGTCCTGCAGATGGGACAGCTTGGCCTACAGCCCGGCGGGCATCAGCTCCCTTGACCCAGTGGATATCGGTGAGTCTTTTCCTTGAACATGACTGAGATGATCAGTCCTTACCACTTCCCTCCACGACCCCAGGTGGCCCCGTTATTCGTCCAGGTGCCCAGGGAGGAGGACCCGCCTGCAGCATGAACCTGTGGCTCCTGGCCTGCCTGGTGGCCGGCTTCCTGGGAGCCTGGGCCCCCGCTGTCCACACCCAAGGTACTGTGTTCGGCAATGCCTACCACCAAGTGGTGCGAGTATCTGGGCGGCTGTGTGGTTGCAGGTGTCTTTGAGGACTGCTGCCTGGCCTACCACTACCCCATTGGGTGGGCTGTGCTCCGGCGCGCCTGGACTTACCGGATCCAGGAGGTGAGCGGGAGCTGCAATCTGCCTGCTGCGATGTGAGTGGGGCCGTGGGGGCTGGGGGGGTGGGCTAACCTGGGCACCCCCCTCTGCTCACCACAGATTCTACCTCCCCAAGAGACACAGGAAGGTGTGTGGGAACCCCAAAAGCAGGGAGGTGCAGAGAGCCATGAAGCTCCTGGATGCTCGAAATAAGGTTTTTGCAAAGCTCCACCACAACACGCAGACCTTCCAAGGTGGGCAAGACCTCTGCTGGGCATCTAGGGGGGCTCTTGCTTATTTCTCTCTCCATTTCTCCAGCAGGCCCTCATGCTGTAAAGAAGTTGAGTTCTGGAAACTCCAAGTTATCATCGTCCAAGTTTAGCAATCCCATCAGCAGCAGTAAGAGGAATGTCTCCCTCCTGATATCAGCTAATTCAGGTAAGGACTCTTGGTCATGTGACTGTCTCCCATTTTACTTCGGCCTCTCTCATTGCTTCTGCAGGACTGTGAGCCGGCTCATTTCTGGGCTCCATCGGCACAGGAGGGGCCGGATCTTTCTCCGATAAAACCGTCGCCCTACAGACCCAGCTGTCCCCACGCCTCTGTCTTTTGGGTCAAGTCTTAATCCCTGCACCTGAGTTGGTCCTCCCTCTGCACCCCCACCACCTCCTGCCCGTCTGGCAACTGGAAAGAGGGAGTTGGCCTGATTTTAAGCCTTTTGCCGCTCCGGGGACCAGCAGCAATCCTGGGCAGCCAGTGGCTCTTGTAGAGAAGACTTAGGATACCTCTCTCACTTTCTGTTTCTTGCCGTCCACCCCGGGCCATGCCAGTGTGTCCCTCTGGGTCCCTCCAAAACTCTGGTCAGTTCAAGGATGCCCCTCCCAGGCTATGCTTTTCTATAACTTTTAAATAAACCTTGGGGGGTGATGGAGTCATTCCTGCCTGTTACATTTCTTTTTTCTTTTTT